TTTCTACATTCCTGTTCAAACTGTTAAAGGAATTTAGGCATTGTCCTCTGGATAAACAGGGTGGTCCCTGAGCAGGGACTTAGGTGTTCAATTCAGAAAGTTATACCACAGTGTAAAGTAGTACCCTTGTACTTATTGTCTATTTTCTGATGAACCTAGGAGTCAGAATGTTGAAAGGCATAAAACTTGGTACTTACTGTTACTCGCAAGGTGAAAAGACTGCGAGGAGTGGCTGTTTTCTAAAAAATACAAAAGGGAAGTAAAGAAATCATTGGAAAAGTCAACAACATTAAAGGCGTTTGAATTTTTTATACTATAACAATTGCATAACAGTTTCCACATCCTAGGCCTCACTAAGGGCTCACAGGTCCAGGAAGTTCATTGGTAATGTTGACTCCACCTTCATCTTTCTCCAGGGCTTTTCATGTTTGAATTAAACTATGTAAACTATCCTTTCAGCCAACACATAGCATTTCCTCAGATTATTCTATACTGTTTACCAAATAGATGCCATAATTTAAGGGAAACTTATATGTTTTTAGATGTAACATATATACCACTGATCCTTTTCGGGTGGAAGGGTTGCTGGAAGGGTTCAGGAAATATTTATACATGCATTTGTATGTACTTATAACTATTTGTATATACCATTGCAGTTTCTCCTGGAAAGGGCTCTGGTACCTGCAGGCCAGTTACGGTGAGGCAGATATGACTGACAGGAGGCCGCTATTCTACTCACCAGACCCTCTGCTCCTCCTGGGCCGCGCCACCGGCAGACGCTGACTGCTGTCTCTGCGCAGCACCAGCTGAGATTCGCTAGGGGGATACATCGACGCCGAGATCCAGAACTGCTTAGCCAAGTTGGCATCTTGTTCCGAGGAGCCAGCAAATACCAGTAATCCCGGGGGGCACATTTCCTGGGACTCTTTTCGGCCGCTAGGTTCTTCGCTGGGTCCCGTTTCCATGGCAACTGAGGACGCTTCTGCAAGCGTCCTCTCCCCTCCCCCCGCCCCGCCCCTGCCCCGCCCCTCCGAGAACCGCCAAGTTGGTACCAGCCCCTGCCGGCTGCCCTCGGTTTCCTAGGTAGGTGTTGGGATCCGCCACGCGCGTGGGGGCCGTCGGAAGCCCACCCCTGCGGTGATCAGGTTTTAGGACCAGTCCAAATCTTGGATATGGGAGAGTCAAAACGTCAACTTTGGGTTGTGTCCTGTCGGAGTCAGTGGGGGAGTAGTTTAGCTTCTTATATCCTCAGTGGGCTGCCACATCCTCTCCCCTCCCCCCAGAAAGATAGCTAAATAAACTTTAAATTCCTCAGCCCCATTGCCCCAATCCCCACTTCCAAACCAGATTGCCAGGGACAGCACCTGCTAGGTGGAAGTTCTGAGAACGTTGCGCTGGAGAATTCACGCCTGAAAGCCTAGCCCTTGGGAGCTAGAGGCCTGAACTGGGCGGATACGTGCCCATGTGTACAGTTTCTGTGATTTTAAAATTCTGAATCCTTTAAATCTTAGGAAACAAGCTGGATTTAAAGTGTAAGTGCATTTACTAATCACTCCCACTAAAACTATTTCTTCTTGCTTCCTTTTAATGATTCAGACCTCCTTATCTATTTTTCTTGAATCATGAGAGATGAAATTGCAACAACAGTTTTCTTTGTCACAAGATTGGTGAAAAAACATGATAAACTAAGTAAACAGCAAATAGAAGACTTTGCAGAAAAGCTGATGACGATCTTGTTTGAAACATACAGAAGTCACTGGCACTCTGATTGCCCTTCTAAAGGGCAAGCCTTCAGGTGAGAGCTAGTATGTGGGATGGCAAAGGGAACATGTCTTCGTTTCCCTTCGCTTTTTAAAAAGGTGCATCAGGATAAACAACAATCAGAATAAAGATCCCATTCTAGAAAGGGCATGTGTGGAAAGTAATGTAGATTTTTCTCACCTGGGACTTCCGAAGGAGATGACCATATGGGTAGATCCCTTTGAAGTATGCTGTAGGTGAGTAATCTCATAGTTTGTGTGCTGTGTGATAATTAGCACTTAAATTTCTTTTCCTACTTAGGTATGGTGAGAAAAACCATCCATTTACAGTTGCTTCTTTTAAAGGCAGATGGGAGGAATGGGAACTATATCAACAAATCAGTTATGCCGTTAGTAGAGCCTCATCAGACGTTTCCTCTGGCACTTCCTGCGATGAAGAAAGTTGTAGCAAGGAACCTCGTGTCATTCCTAAAGTCAGCAATCCGAAGAGTATTTATCAGGTCAAGAGTGTTCCAGTTCTTTTCTATACTTTTTATTAGAGATCTTTATACTTTTTTTTTCCAGGTTGAAAACTTGAAACAGCCCTTTCAATCTTGGTTACAAATCCCCCGCAAAAAGAATGTGGTGGACGGCCGTGTTGGCCTCCTGGGAAACACTTACCATGGCTCGCAGAAGCATCCTAAGTGTTACAGGCCTGCTATGCACCGGCTGGACAGGTACCACTGGGTCAACACACACCGATGACGCACCTAGCATGAATGACCTGTCCTTTCTTCCTAGGGAAACAATTCCAAGAAAAAGGACATTCTTCACCCAGCAGCTCCTGCCATATTCACTGAGATGTGTTTTTGTATTTTCCTATGTATTTCTTCATCAGAGATGGTAGGTAAGTCAATGTGGGGTCTGTTACCCTTACTAAACATTTCTGTTTTTTTCATTGTTATAGCCCTAAAGCCTGGAATAGAACTTGGCACAATTACATGATGTAAGTTATATGTTTTATTTTTTGTGTCCTATTGCAATAGGACAACTTGTTCTTTGTTGCTCAGGCTGGAATGCAGTGGCACGATTACAGCTCACCTTGACCTCCTGGGCTCCAGCAATCCTCCAACCTCCACCTTCAAGTAGCTGGGACTACAGGCACATGCCACCATGCCTGGCTAATTTTTAAATTTTTTTGTGGAAATGGGGTCTCACTATGTTGTCTAGGCTGGTCTTGAACTTTTGGGCTCAAGCGATCCTCCCACCTTGGCCTCCCAAAGTGCTGGGATTGCAGGTGTAAGCCAATACACTGGGCCAGCAACTCGTTCTTAAAGGGAATTTGTTTACAATTTCCCTATTATGTATAACATCACTCTAGATTTTTGGCATATAAACTTTATCAAGTTAAGGAAGTTTCCTTCTAGTCCTAAGTTTCTAAGAGTTATTTTTCTTAAATTACAAATAGATGTTGGACTTTATCAAATGTTTAGATATTTGATTGAGATACTTTAATAATTTTTCTCCTAAAGTTTATCAATGTGGTGAATTATATTGATAGGTTTTCTAAGAATAAACCATCCTTGCATTCCTGGGATAAATCTTACATATTATAATATATTATTATTATATCATGATGTATTAGTCCTTAATATACTATTGAATTCAGCAAGCAAATATTTTGTTCAGGATTTTTGAATCGATGTTCACAAATTAGATGGCCTATAATTTTCTTTTCTTATATTGACCTTATTTAGTTTTAGAATCAAGTTTACATGATTGGCTCTTTAAAGTAATTTAAATTAAATGCAGAAATCTGTCTTTTAATTGGTGAGTTTAATCTTCTTAAATTCATTATCATTACTGAGCTAGTTGAACCTATCCTGCCAACTTATTCCTGTTTTCCATTCATTGTAATTTTTAAATACATCCTTCCTGTTTTTCACAGAAAGATTCAGTTTCTCTCAGAATGCTCAAAAGTTAAATGTTTAAAATTTAAAAGCTAAACTTTGAAACATTAAAAGTTAAACAGAATGTTTAACACATCATTTATGAAAAAGTTAAACAGAATGTTTAAAAGTTTAACTTTTGTTTTATTTTTTGTTATAAAAAAATTTTTTTTTGTAATAAGAACAAAAGTGGCAGTTGCCTCCTACTTCAGATCCACTTTTATGTTTATTTGTCCTTCAGATCCACTTTTATGTTTATTTGTCCCTATTGATTTCTTAAATTTATTGATAGCTATATTTTCTCCTTAGAAAACGAAAGCATTAGTGCATTTTGATTTCTCTTTGATCTCCTTAAGGGCCACATTTTGGAAAATTAAATATAATATAAATGGTGTTCTCTGGACTTGTGTAATCATGTTATTTTAAAGATATTTTGTTTTGTGTTGTTATGGATGAATTTTCTCCTTTTCCCAGCTTTAAGAAAATTCCTATAATAAACTTTACCCAGTATTTGATTACCTTTTGCTCTCATAGTTCTTGCAACATCCTC